GTTCTCATCTGAAAAGTAGGGGAATAATGCAATACCCACCACCTAGGCTGACTGCAGAGTTAAATGAGACAATCCAGGCCAAGCGATTACAAGGGTGCCTGGCACTGGCACTCAACACCAACAGCCCAAAATGACTATTATTTGTTCTCATTGTAGCCCCTCCAGCGTCCGGGCACACAGGCGCCTTCAGTAAGCGTTGATTAGACATGACCTGTGACCCAGGCCCGGGACCCCTCACACTTCCAGACTCAGACTCTCCATTTACACGTTTGGAAACCTACCCTAAGCACGGCGTGGGAGGAGGCAGTGTAGGCCCTCGGTCCCTGCAGACCTGGGGAGATTGTGGAGGGAGGAGCGTCCCAGCTCGGGGCTACCACCCACTCCAGGCCTCGGCGTCCTCGGCCACAGCTCCCTCCTGGTGACTCAGCCCGGCGCGGGCCGCCTGTTTGGAGGGATAATGATAGGACAGCTGCTGGGGCCAGCGCCGCGAGGGCCCCTCGCCCGGCCGGCCCGGGAAAAACGAAGCCATCAGATGCCAAGGGGCCGGTCGGCCGGGGCAGGGCAACTCCTGGCCAGGCCAGCTCGAGAGGCCGCGCTGGTCGCCTTTGAGGTGGGGGGCCACTGGCTGCGGATTCCCGAGGGCCACCCAGTCCCGGCCCGGAGCCTCGTCCCACGATATCGCGCCACAAGGAGGGCGCAGGAGCCGGGACAGTCCAGCGGCCGGAGGAGAGGGCTGGAAGGATGTGGCAGGGAAGCCCAGGAGCCCCGACCCCCAGCCGTGAAGTTTGCCACCTGCCCCCGGTCCGGCTCACCACGTCCAGATCCGCCGCCAGGGCCCAGCTTCTGGGTCAAGGCCCGCCGGGTCAGCTGACCGCGCGCCACCGCCCCCGCGGGAACCGCAGGCCCCGCCCCCACGCCGCGCGCTGGGCTGACCGGGCCTGGAGGCGCCGCTGGGGCCGCGCCTGTTGTCCCCGCCCCCAACTGCCTCCGCGCTCCTCCCCGGCATGGGCGGGGCCCCCGGCTCCCAACGCGCAGGCGCCGCTGCTATGCTGAGTGCCGCGTCTCGCGTAGTCTCCCGCGCCGCCGTCCACTGCGCGCTTCGCTCTCCGCCGCCCGAGGCCCGCGCGCTCGCCATGTCCCGGCCACCGCCACCGCGGGTCGCCTCGGTGCTGGGCACCATGGAGATGGGGCGCCGCATGGACGCGCCCGCCAGCGCCGCGGCCGTGCGCGCCTTTCTGGAGCGCGGCCACACCGAACTGGACACGGCCTTCATGTACAGCGACGGCCAGTCCGAGACCATCCTGGGCGGCCTGGGGCTCGGGCTGGGCGGTGGCGACTGCAGAGGTAACAGTAGCTGCAGATCCTCCCCATGCATCAGGTCACTTAACCATTCCATTCTCTCTCCAAGTGAAAATTGCCACCAAGGCCAACCCTTGGGATGGAAAATCACTAAAGCCTGACAGTGTCCGGTCCCAGCTGGAGACGTCATTGAAGAGGCTGCAGTGTCCCCAAGTGGACCTCTTCTACCTACACGCACCTGACCACGGCACCCCGGTGGAAGAGACGCTGCATGCCTGCCAGCGGCTGCACCAGGAGGTGAGGGGGCCCTCCGAGCTCCAAAGGTGGGCCCACCCTGTCCCCGGGGTCCCTCTCCCTGCAGGGCATGTACAACGCCACCACCCGGCAGGTGGAAACGGAGCTCTTCCCCTGCCTCAGGCACTTTGGACTGAGGTTCTATGCCTACAACCCTCTGGCTGGTACGTGGAGCATTCCTGACCCTGTCTCAGCCGGGGCCAGGGGCTGATTGCTGCCTTCCCGCAGGGGGCCTGCTGACTGGCAAGTACAAGTATGAGGACAAGGACGGGAAACAGCCTGTGGGCCGCTTCTTTGGGAATAGCTGGGCTGAGACCTACAGGAATCGGTGAGCCGGGGGTGGGCTTGGTGAGGATGGCTCTGACCCCTGTGCTAACATCCCCTCTGCACAGCTTCTGGAAGGAGCACCACTTCGAGGCCATTGCGTTGGTGGAGAAGGCCCTGCAGGCCGCATATGGCGCCAGCGCCCCCAGTGTGACCTCGGCTGCCCTCCGGTGGATGTACCACCACTCACAGCTGCAGGTAACCAGCGACCCTGGGTGCTCAGCTTCTTCAGAGGGTTGAAGTCTGGCCGTCTCCCTTGCAGGGTGCCCACGGGGACGCGGTCATCCTGGGCATGTCCAGCCTGGAGCAGCTGGAGCAGAACTTGGCAGCAACAGAGGAAGGGCCCCTGGAGCCGGCTGTCGTGGATGCCTTTAATCAAGCCTGGCATTTGGTTGCTCACGAATGTCCCAACTACTTCCGCTAGGCCCATCATGGCTCAGGCTGCCCAAGGCTTTTCTGTCACCTCTTTTGTTCTCTCACACTGACCAGTCTTGGCCTTAAGCTGACTTAGAAGGGTTTTTCTGAATTGTCTAGATCCATGCATTATTTTTCTAGCTTCCTGCCTTGCTCCCTATTCACTTTACACTGTGAAAGGTGGGGGGTGAGTCCCACTTGAGCGCTTCCTGTTGAATAAAGCAGGCACTTGACCTGGCTGTAGCCTAGGTCTTGAGTGAACCCCAAAAACTTGCTTTCTCTGCTGTTAACACTTTGTTTCCCATCCTACCTGGGGACTGAGAAAGGGCAGAACCATGGGCTGGAGTCTTCAGAGGGCAGAGGTAGTAGGAGGGTCACAGAAGCACACTGCCCTCCCAGGGTCTCCTCGGGCCCCTGGTCTGAATACCCACCTGACCTCTCAACATTGAGGTGTCTCTCACTCTTCTACACACGATAGAAAAGAGAGTCATACACCTGCAGTACATTTTCTCTAATTCAGAGTTGCCTCAATACATTCTTAGGAATGAAACAACTGGGACAAAGAAACTACCATTAGAGTCACTACCAAGAAGAAGAACACTTCCCAGGATCTGTGGAACATCTTGAAGCTCTCAATCTTAGCCTCCTCTTGTCTTAACTAAAGCCTCTTGTCTTTTCACCCATTAGGTTCTCAGTCTTGGCTCTGGGCCTCCTGTTCGGCATGGGGACAGACATAGGCAGCCAAGGTCCTCATTTCCCTTGGAAACCCCTACTCCAAACAGGAGGCACCAAGGCTGAGAATAAGAATCCTTGGTTCAGTGGTTGCTGAACCTGCTGCATTCCCAGTGCACCAAAATCCCTCCAGCCATGGGCAGGGCAGCAGGCAGCACTTGGAGCAGCTTCTTGAAGCAATGAAAGAGGCCCAACCTGGAAATTTACTTTTTCATTTATATTTATTATTTGTTCTTGAGACAGGCTCTTGCTCTGTCACCTAGACCGGAGTACAGTGGCATGATCACTGCTCACAGCAATTTTGACCTCCGGGGCTCAAGGGATCCTCCCACCTCAGCCTCCCGAGAAGTTTTTATTTTTATTTTTTTTGTGGAGTGGAGATCTCCCTATGTTGTCACCGTCTTTTCTGTTTACCCGTAACAAAACAGATGCTCACCCATGTGGAATGGTGTATCAGTTATCTTTGCACAACAAACCACACTAATAAGTTGCTTGAAAAGATAAAATCCAAGGCTGGCACAGTGGCTCATGGCTATAATCCCAGCACGTTGAGAGCCCAAAGCAGGCAGATCACTTGAGCTCAGGAGTTTGAGACCAGCCTGGGCAACATGGTGAAACCCTGTCTCTACCAAAAATACAAAAAATTAATCTGTGTGTGGTGGCACATACCTGTGGTCCCAGCTACTCTGGAGGCTGAGGTGGGAGGATCGCCTGGGCCCCGGAAACAGAGGTTGCAGTGGGCCGAGATCATGCCATTACACTCTAGCCTGGGTGACACAGTCAGACCCCATCTCAAAAAAAAAAAAAAAAATCTTATTGATCAAAAG